CTGAAAGAGGGAATGGAAGCTGGATGAAGAGGGTTGAGGGAGCTTTGGAAGCCAGACCCGGCGCTGTCCTAGGGGCTAGCACTACCCACGGGCGGAGGGAGGAAGGGGGCGGTGGCAGGAGGCAGGAGGGGGGTGGAGCGCGGAGTGGGTTTTCGGGTGCCGGAGAAGAAAGGGGGCGTTATTTGAAAGAAGGGACCGGGACCTGGCGGGATTTAGGGGCGATGTGGACCCGGGGCGACCTGTGTAATGGATGGGTTGTGCGAGCAACACAGTTTTGGGGTGACCCAAGAACGGAGTATCATAGGGAGTGGTTAGGCTCCAGATGGAGGTGGGTGCAAGGAGCACAGTCTTTGGACCTGGACCCAGCGGTCTGCGACGACGTGCTCCGCTCACTGCTGAGTGATCTAGTGCAAGTTCCCGCACCTCTCTGAGCCTCAGTTTCCACATCTGTAGATGGGAATAACAATCATATACGACGCACAAGATTGCTGTGACGATTTAGTTAGAGGAGATGATGCGTGTGCCTCCCTGCCTCGTGATACACTGGCCTGTAGTGAACCTTCAATAAATTGTCATGGTAGCTGTTATTGCCGTTACGTAGGATTTGCGGAAGGCAGGAGGTGTCGCAATGGAATTGCGGTGGCCAGGGCAGGGTTTGGTGGTGATGATAATGGTAGGGATATTGGGTGACCTGAAGGACAGGTGGGCTTCGGGGGCGCTATAGATAAAGCATGGGCTACAGCGATGAGTTAGGAAGAGGCCCTAGCATGATAAGGGCAGACTTGGGGTGTGACCGCAATGAAGGTGAGTGCTAAGGAGCAGATGGCACGAGAGGAAAGTGGAGTGGAGGCGGTGTCCTCGGGGATGGGGGCGGAGTGGCTGTGGTGACCTGGCTTGGGCGGCGTCTCTGAGGAGCTGGCTGGCTTTGGGTTTCCCCTGGGAGGAGCTGTTTTGCGGCGGGCGGAGCTGCAGGCTGGGCAGGGCTTAGCCTGTGCGCTTCTGCTGGCCTCCTTTTCGCCCTCCCACCCGCACTGCAGTCTCCAGCCTGAGCCATGGGCCGCCGAGCCCTCCTGCTCCTGCTTCTGTCTTTTCTGGCGCCCTGGGCCACCATAGCCCTCCGGCCGGCCTTAAGGGCCCTCGGCAGCCTACACTTGCCAACCAACCCCACATCCCTCCCGGCTGTAGCCAAGAACTATTCGGTTCTCTACTTCCAACAGAAGGTAAGGGGGAGCGGGGGCTTCGCCGTCCCAGGTTAGTAATAAATCAAGCCTTTACTTCCTGCAGGCCCTTGCTGCTGGGCAGTTGCACATATGTATTATCCAACTAAATCATTACAAGACTCCTCTGGTAGGTGTTATTTTTTTCATTCTGCATTTGAGTTGAAATATGTTTTGTTTTGTTTTTATCACAGGTTGATCATTTTGGATTTAATACTGTGAAAACTTTTAATCAGCGGTACCTAGTAGCTGATAAATACTGGAAGAAAAATGGTGGATCAATACTTTTCTACACTGGTAATGAAGGGGACATTATCTGGTTTTGTAATAACACGGTATGTGCAGATTCATGAAATTCCAGTGCTCATTTTATCCTGTGATTTTGTAAACTCTTCTTAGGGGTTCATGTGGGATGTGGCTGAGGAACTGAAAGCTATGTTGGTGTTTGCTGAACATCGATACTATGGAGAGTCTCTCCCCTTTGGTGACAACTCATTCAAGGTAAAGATACTTTTTACTTAAAAGTTACAAGCTTATACCCGTGTTCTTTGTTATATTTCTTTAGGATTCCAGACACTTGAATTTCCTGACATCAGAACAAGCTCTGGCTGATTTTGCAGAGTTAATCAAACACTTGAAAAGAACAATCCCAGGAGCTGAAAATCAACCTGTCATTGCCATAGGAGGCTCCTATGGTGGCATGCTTGCCGCCTGGTTTAGGATGAAATATCCTCATATGGTAGTTGGGTAAGTGCATTTGTACTGGACATGAACGTTTCTTTTTTCTTTCTTTGATTTTCTTGCCATTTAGAGCTCTTGCAGCTTCTGCCCCTATCTGGCAGTTTGAGGATTTAGTACCTTGTGGTGTATTTATGAAGATCGTAACTACAGATTTTAGGAAAAGCGGTCCACATTGTTCAGAGAGCATCCACAGGTCCTGGGATGCCATTAATCGACTCTCAAATACTGGTAAGCTTTAATTAAGAGAATGGAATTGTGTGTTTAGATTCCAACAGTGTGATTCTATTCCCAGGCAGTGGTTTGCAGTGGCTTACTGGAGCCCTTCACTTATGCAGCCCATTAACTTCTCAGGACATCCAACATTTGAAAGACTGGATCTCTGAAACCTGGGTGAATCTGGCAATGGTGGACTATCCTTATGCCTCTAACTTTTTACAGCCTTTGCCTGCTTGGCCTATCAAGGTAATAGGAAAATGTCCTGTCATCATTTTTTACTCTTTCCCCATTTATCTTTCTAAAATGACAGGTAGTGTGCCAGTATTTGAAAAATCCCAATGTATCTGATTCACTGCTGCTGCAGAATATTTTCCAAGCTCTGAATGTATATTACAATTATTCGGGCCAGGTGAAATGCCTGAATATTTCAGAGACAGCAACTAGCAGTCTGGGAACACTGGGTTGGAGCTATCAGGTAAATATGTATAATTTCCCCAAGTGGAACTTCTAATTGGATTCTCTCTTGGTTTGCTTCTTAGGCCTGCACAGAAGTAGTCATGCCCTTTTGTACTAATGGTGTCGATGACATGTTTGAACCTCACTCATGGAACTTAAAGGAACTTTCTGATGACTGTTTTCAACAGTGGGGTGTGAGACCAAGGCCCTCCTGGATCACTACTATGTATGGAGGCAAAAACATTAGTTCACACACAAACATTGTTTTCAGGTGAGTTTTTGCTGTCCAAAGATAAACTTCAGACTTTATTTTTTCTTCTTTTTTTCACTTGCAGCAATGGTGAACTAGACCCCTGGTCAGGAGGTGGAGTAACTAAGGATATCACAGACACTCTGGTTGCAGTCACCATCTCAGAGGGGGCCCACCACTTAGATCTCCGCACCAAGAATGCCTTGGATCCTATGTCTGTGCTGTTAGCCCGCTCCTTGGAAGTTAGACATATGAAGAATTGGATCAGAGATTTCTATGACAGTGCGGGAAAGCAGCACTGAGAAACTTTTGATTGTTTTCAATTTCTTCTTTTATGTTCACACCACCACATTCCCATTCACTTTGATTTTCTACATGTAATTACCTTCTTTTGTTTATCATTAGATTTGATGGGGCCAAAGTTGAGATAGAATAGAGGGTGATGACGGTAAGAGCAAGTGTCCCATGAATGTGATTTCCTGGGTTCTCACTGTCTTTGCACCACGTCTAGGAAGAATCTTCTTGATAGCTCTCCCACACCATCAGTGGCCCTCATAACTGGAGTAGAGTTCCTGGTTGCTTTTCATAAGAGGGAGAGTTACTTTCTTTGTATCTCTGCAAGCAGAGATTTCTCTTTGGTTTTGAGGTTGAAGTGTCTTTGGCCCATTTGTAAGTCCCCATCCCTACCCTACACAAAGTAAAAGCAGAAGATAGATAAAAAATGATGTAATTGCAGCTGGTAGGATGTCTGGTGCCAATCCAGGAAGTGAGAGCCATTTCTTTTGTACCGGATTTAATGACTTTGAACTGTGCTGTAAATAAATAATACAGCTGGACCTTATACCTGTGTGTTGCTTCTGAAGCTCACTTCAACTCCGGCTGATGGAAATGCTGTGTGCACTGGGCTTAGCTGTTTTTGGAAAGTCCTTTAATTTTTTCTCTTCCACTTGGCAGCTTTTCTTAGTTCTGGGATGTTGGCCACTGTGGTACTGCCAGTAAGAAATCTGGCCTTTTTCTGCTCCATTTCTCTTTGTTTCTAAGGTCAGTTTTAATTTGTTTGAATTCTGCCAGTTTAGGAAAATGACTCTGTTTTGTCTTTTTAAATCTGAGCAAGCTTTATGCTGTAGTCACTAATTATATTTCAGTAAGAAGCCTTTAAAAATTGATGAATCAGCTATTCCAAAAGTAGAATATAGTAATATTCAGCTTTTAAATTTTTAAAATTTTATTTTCTGATAGTTGTTACTGCTGTCATTAAAACCAGAAGTGTTAGACACTAACAGGCAGGTGCACAAGAACTTTTCTGTATGACTTCCAAAAGACAAGCTGACTAATTCATGCAGGCAGCATATTTGACATTAATAAATGGCCAAGCCATTCCTATTTCCAAGGGGTTGGCTTCTTTCAAGCAGTTCTTACACTGAGACCTTTCTTCAGAGAGCTTTTCTAGGATAACAAATAGGGTTGGATCAAAACCTTTCAGGGACACAGAGAGACAGAGAGAGAGAGACTAACAGTTTCTACTCTGTTGAAAGATTTCTTCCTCCTTGTTTCTTTTCATTTTCTCTCAATAATTTTTTTTTCTTCACCCTGCCTTGGGAACATTTTCTGCTTTTAAAAAACTGTACCTTGAGCTTGATCATTTTTATGGCATTTTTTTTTTTTAAGGGCATATATAGAGTTCATTCTTGGGATGGAAAGCTGAAATATTTCCTTTACTTTCCCTGGCATCTGGGAGATACAGGAAAATCTTTGTCTTATTTTGGGAGCCTTCAGTTCTCATTGTAATGAGTTGTCTATCAAAGCATTTGGTAACTATTTTGTTTCAGCATCACAGAACAATCGATTTGGGTGGGAATTTAAGGGCCAAAACAATACTAGTTTTTATTCTTTGTCAACTAAGAAATTAAATAATGCAGGGTTTATGGGCTCAATAGAGGATATTCTTACAATTTATTTTACGATTTTAGGGTTTTTCCCTTGTGTAGAATCTTTAAAATACTTTGCCATTTTATTTGATGTTGATTATTTGGATGAGTTACATTATTCTGAAGAAACAAACTGCAAAAAATAGAATTTTTTGGCAAGCATAATTGTATCCTATTACTGTATGCATTTTAGGAATATAGATAGCAGCCTTAATTGAAGTGAGTATAATTATAATATGCTAAGGTTTAATTTTAACATGAAAAAGAATTGGAGTGTCAGATAAGCCTTATTATTTAAAGCATCCCTCTAATAAAACTGCACTTTTTACTGACAGGGAAAGAGAGACATGGAGACTTGAGTGCTTTCTATTTTTAT